TAAGGTGATGAAGCCCCTTTATTCTCAAGTTCTGTGATTCCATGATGGAGACCCATGAGGCCTACCAGACGGAGAGTATCAATTAAAAGAAAGCAATCACGGAGTTCTTCCCGCCTTCTCTGGAGGATGTATTCCTATGAGCTGCCCCGAATGTTAAAAATAATACACCTGCCCCCAAAGTGCCGAGGACGCCTTTGTGGTCCACCTACTCATCGTCCACCGGTTTCTGCAAGTGGACCGGTTACCTGCTCAGGAGCAAATGTTTCCATCACGACGCACCCTCTCCCAGGGATGGGCTCAACCTGTGCTCTCCCTGCGACAATGCTGAACAGTGCCATCTGTCCCTACCCAGCGTCAGCGTCACGCAGAGGGCCCGGGCTTGGAATGTGGGAGGCACGCTCCCAGCTCACTTTGGTTTTCCCGCCCTGGAGGGGAATCCAAGATGTCTAACTAGTCTTCTGGCCCCGAGAGGGAGAGGTGGGGATAGGACCTTCCTTTAGTCCCCTCCGTAGTGGAACGAAGGATTCTTTATGGTCATCTGTGGTGTTCATTTCGTAAAGAAGCATCTGCAGGGTAAGAAGGAAAAACGTCCACCTTGCAAATATATCCCAGGCACATGCCTCCTGAGAAGTGACCCCCTCCTCCCTCCGCCTCCCCCGGCACGTCCTGGGGCTTCTCCAGTCTCCCGCTCCTGGGACCAGGCAGAGATCCCGGCGTGGGCAGACCCCTGCCACCGCGCCCAGGCCTCGTCCGAAACTCGCGCCCGAGAGCCCACGCCGGAGGCGACGCTCCCGATAACTACTGTGCTCCCAAGACCCGGAGGGCACGAAGAAAGGAGCCCTGGCAAACAAAGGGTACGGGCCGGGACCGCCGCAGCCCGGGGCGGGGGCACGGCAACCGCGAGGCCTGGGGGCGCCCGCCCCCCGCGCCCCACGCCCGGTGCCAGCGAGCCGAGGCGTGCATCTCCTTATATGGTCAAATGACACGGCGGGGTTTCTCGAGGGCGGGAGCTGCGCAGCGCTCCACTCGGCCGGCAGCGGAGCCGCAGCCACCAGCCGCCCGCGCCCTCCAGCCCCGTCCGGGAGTCCCCGGCCCGCTGCGGTGCCGTGAGTACCTCCAACCCCCTGCGCCCCGGAGGCATCTGAAACAAAACACGTGTGCTTTCTCTAGTGGCTGAGAACTGTGTCTTCCTGGAGACTAGGCTGGCATTTTGACTTTGGGGTGAGTCAAGTGAATTTCCTCTGTTATCCTAAATGGGACTTGGATTTTCTTTTCTTTTTGATAGGTTGCTGAAAAGCCAGGAGTCAAAATGACTGAGCGCTTTGACTGCCACCATTGCAACGAATCTCTCTTTGGCAAGAAGTACATCCTGCGGGAGGAGAGCCCCTACTGCGTGGTGTGCTTTGAGACCCTGTTCGCCAACACCTGCGAGGAGTGTGGGAAGCCCATCGGCTGTGACTGCAAGGTACCTGCTGCGGGCCTCTGCGGGTCCCCGGCATGTCTTAGCCAGCTTTTCCATGTCTGTGCAGGCATGCTGATGTGCTCTTTCCTCCATCTGGGGACTTAATGACCGGAGCACTGGCTGTGGTGACATCTAGTGGCTTTGCTTTCCTGTTGACCTTGGAGATTTCTCTCTCAGTTTTTCTTGAAGGTCAGTCCCAAAAGGCAAATTTTCTAGAAATTCTCTGACTGTCTTGTGTGGTCTGGCCCCACAGGACTTGTCTTACAAGGACCGGCACTGGCATGAAGCCTGTTTCCACTGCTCGCAGTGCAGAAACTCACTGGTGGACAAGCCCTTTGCTGCCAAGGAGGACCAGCTGCTCTGTACAGACTGCTATTCCAACGAGTACTCATCCAAGTGCCAGGAATGCAAGAAGACCATCATGCCAGGTCAGGAGGCACTCCTTTCTCATGCGTGAGCCCTCTGCTGTGTTCCTCTTGACCCTGATGACAGGTACCCGCAAGATGGAGTACAAGGGCAGCAGCTGGCATGAGACCTGCTTCATCTGCCACCGCTGCCAGCAGCCAATTGGAACCAAGAGTTTCATCCCCAAAGACAATCAGAATTTCTGTGTGCCCTGCTATGAGAAACAACATGCCATGCAGTGCGTTCAGTGCAAAAAGGTATCTCAGATGCCCCCTTGGCCCTTGCACGTGGCCACACTAACTCTCCCCCTCGTCCCTGCAGCCCATCACCACGGGAGGGGTCACTTACCGGGAGCAGCCCTGGCACAAGGAGTGCTTCGTGTGCACCGCCTGCAGGAAGCAGCTGTCTGGGCAGCGCTTCACAGCTCGCGATGACTTTGCCTACTGCCTGAACTGCTTCTGTGACTTGTATGCCAAGAAGTGTGCTGGGTGCACCAACCCCATCAGCGGTGAGTGTCCCGGGGTTCCCATTTCCAGGGGCTTCATCCGGTATTATTTTCTCTCTGTTAACAGGACTTGGTGGCACAAAATACATCTCCTTTGAGGAACGGCAGTGGCATAACGACTGCTTTAACTGTAAGAAGTGCTCCCTCTCACTGGTGGGGCGTGGCTTCCTCACAGAGAGGGACGACATCCTGTGCCCCGACTGTGGGAAAGACATCTGAATTCAACACAGAGAAGTTGCTGCTTGTGATCTCACACACAGATTTTTATGTTTTCTTTCTCACCCAGGCAATCTTGCCTTCTGGTTTCTTCCAGCCACATTGAGACTTTCTTCTAGTGCTTTTCAGTGATACTCACGTTTGCTTAAACCCTTTAGTGCTTTGTGATAGTTCAGTCCCAGGGAAAGAGAAAACTCGCCCTAGGCCCTAGGTGGGAAGATGGTTTGAAATTTTTGTAATCGAGTAAGGCACACCCAAATGTAAAAATCCTTTTGAATGATGCCTTTATAAATCTTTCTCTCACTGTCTATTTAAGTGCAATTAACATATGTCACGAACTTGAAAGTTTTCTAAACTCAATAAGGTAATGACCAGTTGTTATTTACAGCTCTGTAACCTCCCGTTGCGTCAAGTCTAAACCAAGATTATGTGACTTGCAATAAAGTTATTCAGAACAGAATCTTTTGCCAGGCACAGAGTGTGAAATCATGATTACAGGTCGAGGCACTGAGTCTAAGTAACACTTTATTGCATGGTCCCATGGTCACTGTATGAAGTGCAGTTCCAATGTTCCAATGGCCTGGGGCATTGCCAACTGGAACAGCATCACACCCTTTAAAGGAAGCCTTCGGCTGGGCACGGTGGCTCACGCCTGTAATCCCAGCACTTTGGGAGGCCAAGGCGGGTGGATCATGAGGTCAGGAGATCAAGACCATCCTGGCTAACATGGTGAAACCCCGTCTCTACGAAAAATACAAAAAATTAGCCGGGTGTGGTGGTGAGCGCCTGTAGTCCCAGCTACTCGGGAGGCTGAGGCAGGAGAATGGCATGAACCCGGGAGGCAGAGCTTGCAGTGAGCTGAGATGGCACCACTGAACTCCAGCCTGGAAGACAAAGAGACTCCGTCTCAAAAAAAAAAAGCCTTCAGTCAGCACCAGGCACCTCTTCCTTGCTACCTTCTCTCCCTTTTTTTTTTTTTTTTTTGAGACAGAGTCTCGCTCTGTCGCCCAGGCTAAAGTGCAATGGCACAATCTCAGCTCACTGCAACCTCCACTTCCCGCGTTCAAGCGATTCTCCTGCCCTCAGCCTCCTGAGTAGCTGGGATTACAGGCACCCACCATTATGCCCGGCTAATTTTTGTATTTTTAGTAGAGATGGGGTTTCACCATGTTAGGCTGGTCTTGAACTCCTGACCTCAGGTGATCCACCTGCCTCGGTCCCCCAAAGTGCTGGGATTATAGGCATGAGCCACCGCACCCAGCTACCTTCTCTGTCTTTCCCATACTCTTTCTCTTGGAATGTAATCCTCTGCATTTGACACAGTAACATAAACTGACAGTGAAGCCAATTTTCAGGTCATTTTTCTTGGCAGAGCTTATCGGCTCTGTCCCAGTGTTATGGATCCACATCTTACACCGACTTCCATAAAGTGAAAGATTGCACAAGGACATAAGCAACTTGAGGCCAGAGACGACATCCTGTTCATCTTTATGTTCTCAACACCCTCGCAACTGAGGGCACACTGGGAGCCTTCAGTGTTTCTGAAAAGGGCAGTAAAGCAGGAGAGACACACAGTCATTACAGTAAAAATAACATTCTGAGCTACTAGTGTGGCAGTAGTCTGTGGAATAATCTCAGATAGCAGTATACAGTTGGGAAGCACGGAGCCAATGTATGGGATAGAACATTGCACAGTTCTCTTTAGAATGGGAGCATCAGTGACCTTTTTGTCCTTAGTTTTCTAAGACAATGCAATATAATAAAATGATAGGCTGAGCAACAGAAAAATTTGGTGGAAATCAAGTCTGATATATGCTGAGCATATGTGAAATCAGTTTCTTAATCTGAGTGTTAGTCACTGTTAGAATGTTTGATAATGTCTGGAATGAGTCTTTTGGTTTTATAGTTGACTTGAGGTTTTGCTTAAAAAGAATAATTTCATCCTTTGTTAGTTGTTTTGCTGTTTTCTACTTCATAATATAAAAGTAAAAGCACTCCAAATTTCATTTTGGAACATCTTACTTGTTCCTCATTAAAACCATAGACTCTCCCAACCTTAAATTACCCATTCTAAAATTAATGGTTAGGGGGAATTCCACTTCTAGTAAATAGCTCCAATTGGACTAATTCTCCTCCAAATTAACAGTCATTCTGGACAAAATATTTATTTAATTGTTAAGAACACTGGAGCACGATCCAAAGCAGGCAGATATTGGAGGGCAGTAGACACTTGGAAGAAGAGAACGACACTGGGTGATTTTCCTGTTTCGGCCTTTTATCCAATGGCAGGCCCCCGCCAGGGATCTAAAACTCTGTTAGGAAACCTGCAGTCTTACTGGCCTGAGGAACCAGAGGCCAGAGTTCGGGACAAACAGCCTCTGGAAAGTGAGGAAGAAAATCCTGAAAAGGAGAGCCCCAAGTTCGTCGCATGAACTTAGAAATTTCTGGCTGACAACTGAACCGTGTATACTTAGGCCAGACTCCAAGCAGCCCAGCCAAGGCTAAAAGCATTGACTGACAGGACTTTACAGATAGTGGTTTGCAGGGCTTAGCTGACCGACCCTCTTCCTACTGAAGGAAATTACTTGTATATAAACCACACAACACAAAGTCTCTGAAAATTTCCCCAGAAGCATACAACAAATAAACATTCATTCAGGAAAATCCACTACTAAGTCTTAGAAAGAACAGTGAGTCTGTGGCATTTGAGCCACAGCCTCATCCTATCCCATCCCCACTCCCCAGCTTCATGTGACAAACTCTATTCTGGACCAATGCAGCCAAAAATTAAGGGGTCTCTCTTCCTCCAGCTACCAGTCTAGGGCTTTGCCCCAGGTGCGACAGGCTGAGAATCGTAGAGCTCCAATTGCCCCTACCCTAGCCTGCTTAGTGCGGAGGCTCCACATTGGGAGGGGCAATCTGAGAAGACCAGCGGCTATCAACCCACTCACAGAGAAGGGATGTCAGTCCTGGAGAAGCAGGCTGCTGTCCAGCCCCCAGAGGAGATCCAGGCTCTGAGACTGGTAACCCAGCAGTTATGCCCAAGGGGACTGGTATTTGGTACGGAGAACGAGAAATCTTTGCCTAAGGGGATTGTCAAAAACAATAAGACATCTTACCAGTGAGCCATTAAGGAAGGGGCTGGTAACTCCATGCTATTAGTAGCAAAAAGCAAAATGACAGACCAGCCAGAAGTTTAACACAGAAAACCAGAGAAAGAGATAGCCAAGAAGAGCCCTCCTGGAATCTGGTTTATCCTTGAGGTTCGGGAAGTATGTATGGACAGGGCTGTATCCACTCAGGAGCAATCAGATGTGAAACAAACTTGAAAGCATTCTCTAAGGCATACACAGATCCATCAGCAAAGAGCAGAAATCTTATTAGCTCAAAGTGCTTAAGCAGAACCTCTGACCAAACACTGGCTGAACACATAAATGTGTTTGTTCAAAGAACTAAAGGAAATCATATTTAAAAAAGGAAGGTAAAGGAACAATTACAGTTGTTCCTCCATATCCATGGATTCCTCATCTGTGGATTCAACCAACTGTGGATCAAAAGTATTTAGGAAAAAAAAAAAAAAGTTGACACAGTTCCAAAAAGCAAAAC